TGTAAGCAGTGGTTCTTACTGAAAAACAGACCCTGTTCTCTCGGGCTCACTTCTTCCTCCGTGTGAACCACTAATAGGAGGGGACCGAAGGCTGAGGCCAGGCCACCTGGAAGCCCACAACGCTGCTAGTAGCAGCGACAGCAGTAACAGCAACTCACCACTGTAAAATCCTCAGTGCGTTTCCATGTGCTTTCCCTGTCATCTAAATGCTTCTCTTCAGCGGCCTAAGGTGGCCCTTCTTTTTCCCCGAGTTCAGGGAAACACCTCCCTTCTTTCAGAATGTGAGAAAAAAATGGGATTTTCCTGGGGCTGAGAGTGGGGATTCCCTTTCCAGAAACGTGCAATTTTTTCATCCCGCCCACCTGGACTGAAGGCAATCAAAGCGAGGGAGCTCGTGGCATAGTGGAACACTCCAAGCACCCTGGCCCCCCTCCTCCCAGAGAAGGGTCTGGAGCCCCGCAATCCGCTAATTAGCTCGCCCCCATTGGTTGTCCCCAAGGCACCCCCGTGCCGTCACTGTGCTATGCTAATGAGGGGGAGTCTCATTGGCTGGGCCTCCAGCTCCATCTCCACAGGGAGATTGCGGGGAGAGCCGGGTTGGCCGCGTCTGGGGCCGAAACCCACCGCCCCCGATTCCCGCCAGCTCAGGGCTGTGCCGGATGCAAGCCCGCCCGAGGGAACAGTAGCCGGGAGGCTGCCCTCTGGGAGGATCTGGCAACTGCCTTTAAGGAAAGTGCTTCACCATCAAGCGGCGCTCACTCCCACCCCTCTCCCCTCTTTCTAGGCACCGCGCGTCTTTTTCGGCGAAGTAACTTTTTATACCCGCCTCCCCCTAGTCCTGGGGACCAGAGGCGGTGCCGAGCCTGGGGGCGGTTCCTTGGCAGCGTTGATTCTTGTCAGAGCCAGACTTTTGCTCCTGGGTTGGGTTTGCATCATCCCCATTACACCCTCGGGAAAGAGGAGCCAGCCCCCTTTCAAGCCTTAGCTTCCGGCTCCAAGCGGACCCCCTCCCCCTCCCTGTCCCCTTCCCCTTCTCCCATCCCTCTCTCGGCCACAGCGTCTTGTTAGTCCTCTCCCTGTACTCCGCAATATTTTCTTTCTTTCTCCCTCCTCTCCTCCATTTGTTGTTTGATGTTTCCCACTCTTTGAGGAAGGATGGTTGATTTGGAGAGCGAAGTGCCCCCTCTGCCTCCCAGGTACAGGTTTCGAGATTTGCTGCTAGGGGACCAAGGATGGCAAAACGACGACAGGTGAGTGGTGTGGTGGAGGATTGTTCTGTAAATACATTTACATGTTTTTATTTTCTGTTTGCAGGGTACAAGTTGAATTCTATATGAATGAAAATACATTTAAAGAAAGACTAAAATTATTTTTCATAAAAAACCAGAGATCAAGTAAGTTATTCATTTCATTCCCCTCTGTTCGTATGAAAATCAAACTTTTATCATTTGTTTAAAGGTCTAAGGATACGCCTGTTCAATTTTTCTCTCAAATTACTAAGCTGCTTATTATACATAATCCGAGTACTACTAGAAAACCCTTCACAAGGAAATGAATGGTAAGGTACCTTTTTCTGACCTTCAACAATATAAAAAACTAACTTATTATTATTCTTTTTATAGGTCTCATATCTTTTGGGTGAACAGAAGTCTACCTTTGTGGGGCTTACAGGTTATGTACAATTTTGTTTTATCCCTATATCTGTTTTCTCATTAAGTTACAATTTATCTTTCAGGTTTCAGTGGCATTGATAAGTCTGTTTGAAACAATATTACTTGGTTATCTTAGTTATAAGGTAAGTTATTTTAATTAGCAGTTTCCCGCTGAAAAGTCTAGTTTTGTTTTGTTTTGTTTTCCAGATATTCTGGCCTTCCTTAAGGAATCTATTTGTCCCAGTCTTTCTGAACTGTTGGCTTGCCAAACATGCCTTGGAAAATATGATTGTAAGTATAGAATTAAAGTGCAAATATGAAAAAAATTTACAACTTTTTTTCTGTATTATTTTAGAATGATCTACACAGAGCCATTCAGCGTACACAGTCTGCAATGTTTAATCAAGTTTTGATTTTAATATCTACATTACTATGCCTTATCTTCACCTGGTAAGATTGTACATATCAGAATTTGTGTTATGGATTTAATTGTAATGCATATTTGTTTCTTTAGCATTTGTGGGATCCAACATCTGGAACGAATAGGAAAGAAGCTGAATCTCTTTGACTCCCTTTATTTCTGCATTGTGACGTTTTCTACTGTGGGCTTCGGGGATGTCACTCCTGAAACATGGTCCTCCAAGCTTTTTGTAGTTGCTATGATTTGTGTTGCTCTTGTGGTTCTACCCATACAGGTAAACAAAACCATCTTATATTGCATAGAAATTTTTTCATTCACATGTGGAAAATATATTACAGTTTGAACAGCTGGCTTATTTGTGGATGGAGAGACAAAAGTCAGGAGGAAACTATAGTCGACATAGAGCTCAAACTGAAAAGCATGTCGTCCTGTGTGTCAGCTCACTGAAGATTGATTTACTTATGGATTTTTTAAATGAATTCTATGCTCATCCTAGGCTCCAGGTACATTTGGCTTATATTATGTGCTATACTGGTTCTATTCCATTGCCCATTTTGTTTTGAATAGGATTATTATGTGGTGATTTTGTGTCCTACTGAAATGGATGTACAGGTTCGAAGGGTACTGCAGATTCCAATGTGGTCCCAACGAGTTATCTACCTTCAAGGTTCAGCCCTTAAAGATCAAGACCTATTGAGAGCAAAGTAGGTATCCCTGCCTTTCATCTTGCAGCTTATGTGATTATTTTGTTTTTCCATCTGTATTTAGGATGGATGACGCTGAGGCCTGTTTTATTCTCAGTAGCCGTTGTGAAGTGGATAGGACATCATCTGTAAGTTTCTAAAATCTTTTTTAGTAAGTTGTATGCTATGATGTTTTTATTTTGATCACTTCAGGATCACCAAACAATTTTGAGAGCATGGGCTGTGAAAGATTTTGCTCCAAATTGTCCTTTGTATGTCCAGATATTAAAGCCTGAAAATAAATTTCACATCAAATTTGCTGGTAAGTTTTTATCTTGCATGAGATCCATTGAATTATTCTAATTTACCTATTTTATTTCAAACAGATCATGTTGTTTGTGAAGAAGAGTTTAAATACGCCATGTTAGCTTTAAACTGTATATGCCCAGCAACATCTACACTTATTACACTACTGGTTCATACCTCTAGAGGGCAGTAAGTATATTTTTTCTTTAAGTTAACCTTTTTGTGTGTGTATGTGTGTGTGCCTGTGTTGCAGAGAAGGCCAGCAATCGCCAGAACAATGGCAGAAGATGTACGGTAGATGCTCCGGGAATGAAGTCTACCACATTGTTTTGGAAGAAAGTACATTTTTTGCTGAATATGAAGGAAAGAGTTTTACATATGCCTCTTTCCATGCACACAAAAAGTATGTTTCTGCCTCAGAGAAAAATTAAAATATTCTTACAAACTCTCTTTTTTTTTAAATTAAGGTTTGGCGTCTGCTTGATTGGTGTTAGGAGGGAGGATAATAAAAACATTTTGCTGAATCCAGGTCCTCGATACATTATGAATTCTACAGACATATGCTTTTATATTAATATTACCAAAGAAGAGAATTCAGCATTTAAAAACCAAGACCAGCAGAGAAAAAGCAATGTGTCCAGGTCGTTTTATCATGGACCTTCCAGATTACCTGTACATAGCATAATTGCCAGCATGGGTAAGTATAAACAAATTTGAAATATCATTAATCCTTGATAAATTTTCATGTTTTATTGTTTTAGGTACTGTGGCTATAGACTTGCAAGATACAAGCTGTAGATCAGCAAGTGGCCCTACCCTGTCTCTTCCTACAGAGGGAAGCAAAGAAATAAGAAGACCTAGCATTGCTCCTGTTTTAGAGGTTGCAGATACATCATCGATTCAAACATGTGATCTTCTAAGTGACCAATCAGAAGATGAAACTACACCAGATGAAGAAATGTCTTCAAACTTAGAGTATGTTCAGATACTCTAAGGTGTAAGATTACATCCAAGGGTAATATTTTGTATTATTTTACAGGTATGCTAAAGGTTACCCACCTTATTCTCCATATATAGGAAGTTCACCCACTTTTTGTCATCTCCTTCATGAAAAAGTACCATTTTGCTGCTTAAGATTAGACAAGGTAAGTACTTGTTGATGCTTTTTTGTTTACAATGGCATTTCAATGTATACTTTCTCTTCTCTAGAGTTGCCAACATAACTACTATGAGGATGCAAAAGCCTATGGATTCAAAAATAAACTAATTATAGTTGCAGCTGAAACAGCTGGAAATGGATTATATAACTTTATTGTTCCTCTCAGGGCATATTATAGACCAAAGAAAGAACTTAATCCCATAGTACTGCTATTGGATAACCCGTAAGTATATTTTAAGATACACAAACAAGATATGTTTGTTTTTCTCTGTTGATTTTTATCAAAGCCTAGATGACTTACTCAGGTGTGGAGTGACTTTTGCTGCTAATATGGTGGTTGTGGATAAAGAGAGCACCATGAGTGCCGAGGAAGACTACATGGCAGATGCCAAAACCATTGTGAACGTGCAGACACTCTTCAGGTAAGTGGCTGAATCATCCAACCTTGCCACTTTAGTGTAATGCAAATGTTCTTTTGAAATGTAGGTTGTTTTCCAGTCTCAGTATTATCACAGAGCTAACTCACCCCGCCAACATGAGATTCATGCAATTCAGAGCCAAAGACTGTTACTCTCTTGCTCTTTCAAAACTGGAAAAGGTAAGACCCCACATTATCAAGTAAATTAGATTCACAAATTTTTCTATCTCAAATTTCTGAACAGAAAGAACGGGAGAGAGGCTCTAACTTGGCCTTTATGTTTCGACTGCCTTTTGCTGCTGGGAGGGTGTTTAGCATCAGTATGTTGGACACTCTGCTGTATCAGGTATACAATATTTCTTTTTATTTTCTCTAAAAATTTATATATTGTTTGTTTGTTTATATTGCAGTCATTTGTGAAGGATTATATGATTTCTATCACGAGACTTCTGTTGGGACTGGACACTACACCAGGATCTGGGTTTCTTTGTTCTGTAAGTTAATAATCTCTAGAATAAAAGATAGTTTTAATATGTAAATAATTTGTGTGTGTTATAGATGAAAATCACTGCAGATGACTTATGGATCAGAACTTATGCCAGACTTTATCAGAAGTTGTGTTCTTCTACTGGAGATGTTCCCATTGGAATCTACAGGACTGAGTCTCAGAAACTTACTACATCTGAGGTTTGGAAATAACAAAATATTCTTGTTTTGATTGTGTGTTTCTTTTTCCCTCCCGTTGTGTCAGTCTCGAAAAATAGCATCACAAGTAAGTATTTTCTGTTTGTTTCCCTTTCCTCATATCTAATTATCAATATCTATTTCCTTTAAAGTCTCAAATATCTATCAGTGTAGAAGAGTGGGAAGACACCAAAGACTCCAAAGAACAAGGGCACCACCGCAGCAACCACCGCAACTCAACATCCAGTGATCAGTCGGACCATCCCTTGCTGCGGAGAAAAAGCATGCAGTGGGCCCGAAGACTGAGCAGAAAAGGCCCAAAACACTCTGGTAAAACAGCTGAAAAAATAACCCAGCAGCGACTGAACCTCTACAGGAGGTCAGAAAGACAAGAGCTTGCTGAACTTGTGAAAAATAGAATGAAACACTTGGGTCTTTCTACAGTGGGATATGGTATGCTCTTTAAAAACTACTGTATATATGGACTCGTGATTTCTTGCCATTAGTAGTAATATAGTTGGTTCTAATTTAATAAAGAATTGAATTTTTGCTTCACAGGTCAATTAGTAGAAACTAGTGATACATCTGATCTCCTACAGAAAATTTAAATGATGATGATAAGATAAAATGCTAAAAATTTTCAGCGTTTGCTGAGTCTGCTAGGTACTGTGCTAAACCCATTACATGAATTATCTTAATTTTAATTTTCACAAAAACTCTGAGCCAGACCCTGTGTTTTCATGTTAGAAGTAAAGAACCTAAGTCAGGTAGCCTTCTAATTATCATCTTATTCTAGTGCCTGAGATAAAATGAATTTGAGGCATTGACAAGTAACTGATTGTATTGGCCACAGGTAAACCAAAATGTTCTTATAAAATTTGTTTAGTGTATGTGGTTTAGAAACAAAATCTTCAAAAACTTTAATTTTGAAGCTCAAATACTGCTTTATCTCATATAGTGCCAATCTGTCTCAATAATTGTTCAGTTCCTATATATGATCCATAATTGCCATATAGACACTATAGACACAGCTTAAATAAATAATGCAAAGCTTAAATAATGCAATTATACATTTAAAATATATCATTTATCAGTGTATGAATTTTACTTTAAAAAGATATTTAGTCCAGTCAAAGGAAAACCAAATGATAAACAAGGTGTTTTATTTTACGTATATAAATATGTAACATGGTAAACCAGGAACTCAGATAGGGTTAGTATCATGCAAGTTAAGAATCAAATAGAAGGTATTCCATATTTACCCTTTTCTCTTGTTTATTATTGAAATCTCAACATGAGGCAATGTTCTTAGGAAGAAATTTTAGTCTTTGAATTAGAGTTTAAGAGAAGTTGCCTCTGTTTCTTTGAATAAGGAAAAAACCCACATATTAAGTTAGCACTACTCTATGCATAGCATGCTATGTGTGCTACTCCAGGAACTATGCTAGGTGCTTTATGTGTATATTCTTGTTACTCTTTATAACCCTGATTTGATAGGTATCTCATTTTACCTTTCAGAATTTTGACTTTCAGAAGTTAAAGACTTTGCTCAAAGACATACAGTTAAAATGTGTTGTAGTCAGGACTCCATATATAGTTCATAATTATATGATACTTACTTAAATGTAGTCCAGATTCATCTGTGACAAATAATTTTAATATAATCACATTTAATGTCTTACATTAAGAAGCAAATTAAAAGAAAAAGTAAGATCGTCATTTTAGAAATCCACTAATAGCTATCTGCCAATTAATTTACATGGAAGGTGATTATATTCTTAAAAGGATTATAACTGAGAATGCAGCCCAGCGGGTCTCAGCCTTATTTTGCCCAGCCCCTATTCAAGATGGAATTGCTTTGGTTCAAACGCTTCTGACACTAACACTGTTTTTTATATATATAACAGATCAAAGGATATATATATATATATATATATTTCCATGATAATCACCTGTGAAACTGTCAAACTTGAGGAAAATGGTGCTTTACAAGTGATGTATTAGGAATCTTATTTTTATATTGTCTAAAGAAAAATAATTATATCTCAAATAACACAAAAAACTCATAAGGAAATGTTGAAAAATATTTAAAAATTTAAGTCACTAAATTGCTAATATTTTTTTCAAAGAGTTAGCAAACACTTTAAAATACAAGTTGTCACTAATATCATAGAGCAGTCAACACTGTTGTTGATTAAGTTTTTTCAGATTACCTTTGTTAAACCAAAATTAAATAATGTGAAATTATAATTTATGGAAAATGCTGTCATGGACCACAGCTTACAAGGATGTCATTTTTGTTTGGCTTAATTTTTTCATGATTGATTTCAGGGTTTAAAATTTGGCAGAACTGTTAGCTTTTTTGGGGGGAGTAAAAGGATATACCAGGCTTAAAAAATGGCTCAGTGGTACCAGGTTTATAAACTTGATTTCAGTAAATTTTGAAAATCTGATGCTTGACTATAGAAATTATTGCTTTATGATCATGGAATAATTGGCAGTTGTTGAGGAAAAATATGGAGATAAGTTCCAAAAGGAAGGGCAAGATTTTTATACTTGTGTTTATGCTTATATAATACTATGTGAAAACTCAACTATGAAATAGTGGAGACACATTTTATTTGCCTTTTGAGAGATTAAAACAAAGTTATGAGACATTAAATGCCTTGCCCAGAGTGATTAACATGCAGGAGGAACTGAAACTCTGACCTTATCTGCAACTGTATAGCACTATTAAAATTGTTAATATTTTCTGATATACAGGTTAGGCTGAAATAATCAAGTCATACAAATTCTCATGCATTTATTATCTGAGATATACATATACCTACTCCCAAAAGATTCTGCATTAGAATACAAGTACACAATATTTCACTTGTAATTCCAAAATCCATAATTTCTGAAACCAAGGTTTTAAGTAAGTTTGGCACTAAAATGTGTTTGGATATGGAAACTGATCCAAACTACCTGAAATGATTAAGTATCCTTTACTTATCCTATTTATTGTGAACATATATGTTTTACTGCAGAACCATTAATTTCTCTGCTCCTTCAAACCCTACTGTGGATGCTACACATTATGCGTTATATGCTCAGTAATATTTTCTAAATCTGAAAAATTTAGTTCTCAAACACATCTAGCTCCAAGGGATTGGGAGGTGAAATATGAGGACCCATATGCTTTGAGGAAACAGCTAAAGTGACAATCTACACATTCTGCTTGCTTTTAATTAATTTTTTGTAACTTTCTTCAATATAATTTTTAAAATATATTCACCTCCAAGTTGGACAAGCCGTGTGTTCTTTGGCAAGTCACATCTCTCTGAACTTATTGTCCACCATCAAATGAAGATAATAAAGTATTTCCCAGGGGTATGATGTGTTAGTTATAATTGTCAAATAATAGAATGCAAGTGAAAAGATTTTTTAATCTATAAACTCTATTGCAAATGTGAATAATTTTTTTTCTGTTAATAACTAACATTATTCCTCAATAATCTGTTTAGACTGACTCTCACGCTCACGAACATTGCTCTTTGTTATCTATTGATGGATTTTATGATTAGCCCATAAAATGGTATTTCTAGTAGTATATATTGGCAAGTAAATCTTCCTGATGTGACTGCTGATAATAGGTACTAGCTGATTTGGACGTGTATTGTTATAAATTTCATACTGTTAGTAAAAGATGAAAAGCCAAGGGAAGAATAAAAAGAAATCCTTTTAAATAAAACAAGATAACTAACAGTGTCTAGGCTTGTCCTTTATTATACCCAAGAGAAATTCTTATTTTTTTGTCAAGGAAATTATAATTTGCCTAAAATAATGAATAGAGTAACCAAGAACTCTTTTATAGCTAACATGGTGACTTAGTTCTTAGTCATTGTCTTTCTTATGCAAAAGAAATAAGCAAACTTAACAAGAAAGAATTGTTATTGTTACTCAAACTATGATAGATTTAACAGCAGTAGTAATAGTAGTGGTGATGGTGGTAGTAGTAATAATAAGACCATCATCTTCTGTTTTCAGCTCATAAGTTTTCGTATTTTTTAACGAATAAATCAAATATTTTTCTCTAGTACAGATTTCTTCACAGATTTATCCTAAAACGTATTACCAACTGGGGAAAAGGAACTATGGCTAGTTATTTCTTTTATAATTTTTTGCAACTTTTAATAATTGGAAGGAATAATACAAGTATTTGAGATCATGCTAATGACTTCACTAACAATTTACTATTTCAGAAGGAATTGGCACTGGATTTTTATTGTTTTTTGAGATATATCATTTAGCTTTTCCTAATATAAATGAGTGTGTGTGTATTTTCCCCAGAAAATTAATTATATTCTGTATAATTCTATATTTCCAGAACTCTCAGGGTTGGCCCTCAAAAACACAAGAATGAATACATGGGGTTTGATTTATGTTAATCTCATTCTGTTCATAGAACTTTATTAGGAGTAAACAAACTAATCTTTTTTCTTAATAGATAAATCAATAAAGCATTCAAAAAGGGTAATTGATGAGTTAATGATAGGTAGTAAATGAAAATATTTGAGCAATAAATTGTTCCTATCTCCTTAAATTAAAATATAAAGTTTTACTTTATAGAGTTGTATCATATCCTTCCTAGAGCATTAATTTTTCAATGACACCAATATTTTGCATAATTTCTCACCATACTTAATTGCACTTATACATATATTTAATCTTTACAACTGGAAATTCAAGTGCTGTGTTTTGGCACATGTGTAGGAAAAAAGAGGCCAATTTGAATCAAATAAAATTTTTTTGTTATTGAAATAAGTTAGTTGGTTGAGTGAACTTTTTACTTTTAA